TGAATTCATCTGCAGAGCAGAAGTTTCTGCGGAACTCAAACTGCCTGGGGGCATTCCTTGAAAAGAAGAATTCTGCACTTTTTGGTGGGAACCTGCCGGTGGAACATCCTGTTTAGAAATGAGGACATCCAAGGAACACTGCAATGTGCAGAGACTAGAAGGAAAAAACAGTCAAGTAGCCATTTCTCCTGGGGAGTCTCTAGTAACTTGATTTTGTGCTTCTTCTTGTTTTTTGAGACAAGAGTCTCACTCTGTCGCCCAGGCTGGAGTGCAATGGTACGATCTCGGCTCACTGCAACCTCCACCTCCCGAGTTCAAGCAATTCTCCTGTCTCAGCCTCCCGAGTAGCTGGGACTACAGGTGCAAGTCACCACACCTGGCTAATTTTTGTAATTTTTAAATTATTATTTATTTTTATTTTTTTGAGGCGGAGTCTCGCTCTGTCGCCCAGGCTGGAGTGCAGTGGCGCCATCTCGGCTCACTGCAAGCTCTGCCTCCCGGGTTCACGCCATCCTCCTGCCTCAGCCTCCCGAGTAGCCGGGACTACAGGCGCCCAGCACCACGTCCGGCTAGTTTTTTGTATTTTTCTTTTTTAGTAGAGACGGGGTTTCACCGTGTTAGCCAGGATGGTCTCGATCTCCTGACCTCGTGATCCGCCCGCCTCGGCCTCCCAAAGTGCTGGGATTACAGGCGGAGCCACCGCGCCCGGCCAATTTTTGTAGTTTTAGTACAGACGGGGTTTCACCATACTGGTCAGGCTGGTCTCGAACTCCTGACCTCAGGTGATCCACACACCTCGGCCTCCGAAAGTGCTAGGATTACAGTCGTGAACCACCGCGCTTGGCCGCAACTTGATTTTTAAATTGCTCTCTGAGTGTAGATTCCTTGTTTGTTTGGCAAGGGTTCTTGCCGCTGCCGCTACAGCTTGAAGCCAAACATTTAATGAAAGAGAGCGGGAGGGGCCGAATAGAAGAATGATGGGCGTGGCCAACCCCGAGGTGGCTGGAGGCCGCGCCCCCTTCCCAGAGTGCACCGCAGCCGCTGCATTCAGGAACCGCTTTAGCTTCGCCCCCGGCCGGCCGGGCGGGGAAGACTGGTGTGGTCTGGCCATGGATGGGCTCCAGGCCAGTGCAGGGCCGTTGAGGCGCGGGCGGCCGAAGCGCCGGCGCAAGCCCCAGCCACACAGCGGGTCGGTCCTGGCCCTGCCCTTGAGGTCCAGGAAGATACGAAAGCAGCTGCGAAGTGTTGTATCCCGCATGGCAGCGCTGAGGACGCAGACGCTGCCTAGCGAGAACTCGGAGGAATCGAGGGTGGAGTCGACGGCCGACGACCTGGGGGACGCGCTACCCGGTGGGGCGGCGGTGGCGGCCGTCCCGGACGCAGCCCGGCGAGAGCCATACGGCCACCTGGGGCCCGCAGAGCTGCTGGAGGCCTCGCCCGCCGCGCGCTCCCTGCAGACCCCGTCGGCGCGCCTGGTGCCCGCTTCCGCGCCGCCCGCGCGCCTGGTGGAGGTGCCCGCCGCGCCGGTCCGGGTGGTGGAGACCTCGGCCCTGCTGTGCACCGCGCAACACTTAGCGGCCGTCCAGTCGTCCGGGGCCCCTGCGACGGCGTCGGGGCCGCAGGTGGATAACACGGGTGGGGAGCCGGCCTGGGACTCCCCGCTGCGGCGCGTCTTGGCCGAGCTGAACCGCATCCCCAGCAGCCGGCGGCGAGCGGCCCGCCTCTTTGAGTGGCTCATCGCGCCCATGCCGCCAGATCACTTTTACCGGCGCCTATGGGAGCGCGAGGCGGTGCTGGTGCGGCGGCAGGACCACACCTACTACCAGGGACTTTTCTCTACCGCTGACCTGGATTCGATGCTGCGCAACGAGGAGGTGCAGTTCGGCCAGCATTTGGACGCCGCTCGCTACATCAACGGACGACGCGAGACCCTGAACCCACCCGGCCGCGCGCTGCCCGCCGCCGCGTGGTCCCTGTACCAGGCCGGCTGCTCCCTGCGTCTCCTCTGTCCGCAGGCTTTCTCTACTACTGTGTGGCAGTTTTTGGCTGTGCTTCAAGAGCAGTTTGGAAGCATGGCAGGCTCCAACGTTTACCTCACGCCCCCTAACTCGCAGGGCTTTGCCCCCCACTACGACGACATCGAGGCCTTCGTGCTGCAGCTGGAAGGTAGGAAACTCTGGCGTGTATACCGACCCCGAGTCCCAACCGAGGAACTGGCTCTGACATCCAGCCCCAACTTCAGTCAGGACGACCTCGGTGAGCCGGTGCTGCAGACCGTGCTGGAACCTGGAGATTTGCTGTATTTTCCTCGGGGCTTCATTCACCAAGCTGAATGCCAGGATGGAGTCCACTCTCTGCACCTCACCTTGTCCACGTACCAGCGCAATACCTGGGGTGACTTCTTAGAGGCCATACTGCCTCTGGCAGTGCAGGCTGCAATGGAAGAAAATGTGGAGTTTCGGAGGGGTCTGCCCCGAGACTTCATGGATTACATGGGGGCCCAGCATTCAGATTCTAAGGATCCGCGAAGAACCGCTTTCATGGAGAAGGTGCGGGTCTTGGTTGCCCGCCTGGGACACTTTGCTCCTGTTGATGCTGTGGCCGACCAGCGAGCCAAAGACTTCATTCACGATTCTCTGCCCCCTGTTTTGACTGATAGGGAGAGGGCACTAAGTGTTTACGGGCTTCCAATTCGCTGGGAGGCTGGAGAACCTGTAAACGTGGGGGCCCAGTTGACAACAGAAACAGAAGTCCATATGCTTCAGGATGGGATAGCTCGGCTGGTGGGTGAGGGGGGCCATTTGTTTCTCTATTACACAGTGGAAAACTCCCGTGTGTATCATCTGGAAGAACCCAAGTGCTTGGAAATATACCCCCAGCAAGCTGATGCCATGGAACTGTTGCTTGGTTCTTATCCAGAGTTTGTGAGAGTGGGGGACCTGCCCTGTGACAGTGTGGAGGACCAGCTGTCCTTGGCAACCACGTTGTATGATAAGGGGCTGCTGCTCACTAAGATGCCTCTAGCCCTAAATTAGTTTCTTGTTGATTGCTGGAAACAAGGCAGTAGTGATTCTCCGCTGCCACTGCTACCTTTTTTTTTTTTTTTTCCTTAAACTCACGTTCTTACCTTGATAAGCATCAGTGTGCTCACATTTACCTTTATCACTGCTTCAGTGTCACAAACCTCGGAAGGTCTTCTAGGAAGAACCATCTCATCTAGGTACAAAAGGAAAAGGAGAAGTTGGAGGTGGAAAAAAAACCCTTGATCCGTGATCATTTCAGAGCACCAACTTCATCACCTTCAGGCTTCAGTGTACTGGGTAACACTGACCATGTCGTTCTGCTTGAGACAGATATTAGATTTTTTTTGGAATTTGGATCTTTCATCTGAGTTCTTTTTCATGGGCGGGTCGGGGTCAGTATCCTGTTTGTTATTGTTAAATTTGTGTTACTTTCCACTCTCATTTTTATTCTGGCAGTTCGAAGAAACTTCCCCAAATCTGACAAGTGAATATTCTCATGGTTGGTGGAAAAGTGCCTGATGTACCAGAAAGAGCACTGGACTTGGAACCAGAAGACCTGGGTTTGGGGTGGTAGCTGGTAGGCAGCTGGCTGAGTGACCTGAGGCTGATGCTACGCTCAGGCACACAGATTTTGTAAGTATATTTTGGTACAGTTTGATTTCTGCTTGGTCACCTTCTTTCCCTCTTTGTCTTACAGAGTGAAGAATGATGAACTTGTGAAAGTTCAGGTATGGGTGGGCTGAGTGTGGAGTGGGAGGGTTCCTCAAACTCTGCTGTCTCTTCTGCCTCCAGCTGTTTCAGGAGCTCCAGGTCACTGGCAGAGGTAAGCTCATCCCGAATGTGACTCCAGTCGTATAGTTTTGCATTTTGTTTTGTTTCTTCCCAAGAACCTGGGCCCTTTCCTGGCATTGTGGACATGTTCGGAACTGGAGGTGGCCTGCTGGAGTATCGGGCTAGTCTGCTGGCTGGGAAGGGTTTTGCTGTGATGGCTCTGGCTTACTATAACTATGAAGACCTCCCCAAGACCATGGAGACGCTCCATCTGGAGTACTTTGAAGAAGCTGTGAACTACTTGCTCAGTCATCCTGAGGTGAGTTCTTCTCTCAGATTTATGGGCTATGATTCTTCTTCTTTTTCCTTTGTCCCTTTCTCAGGTAAAAGGTCCAGGAGTTGGGCTGCTTGGAATTTCCAAAGGGGGTGAGCTCTGCCTTTCCATGGCCTCTTTCCTGAAGGGCATCACGGCTGCTGTCGTCATCAACGGCTCTGTGGCCAATGTTGGGGGAACCTTACGCTACAAGGGCGAGACCCTGCCCCCTGTGGGCGTCAACAGAAATCGCATCAAGGTGACCAAAGATGGCTATGCAGACATTGTGGATGTCCTGAACAGCCCTTTGGAAGGACCTGACCAGAAGAGCTTCATTCCTGTGGAAAGGGCAGAGAGCACCTTCCTGTTCCTGGTAGGTCAGGATGACCACAACTGGAAGAGTGAGTTCTATGCTAATGAGGCCTGTAAACGCTTGCAGGCCCATGGGAGGAGAAAGCCCCAGATCATCTGTTACCCAGAGACAGGGCACTATATTGAGCCTCCTTACTTCCCCCTGTGTCGGGCTTCCCTGCATGCCTTGGTGGGCAGTCCTATTATCTGGGGAGGGGAGCCCAGGGCTCATGCCATGGCTCAGGTGGATGCTTGGAAACAACTCCAGACTTTCTTCCACAAACACTTGGGTGGCCACGAGGGGACAATCCCATCAAAAGTGTAAATTTTATTTGATCATGTGGCCTCTCTGTTGCTAATCTCTCCTGGAAACATCTGCCACATTTAGTGTGTGTATGTGTATTCATTCTTTCTCATAACTTCTTAAAGTTTCTTCCCCTCATTATTAAAATGAATTTACCAGTAAGAATGAGTTTTTAAGATTTTTATAAACTGTAT